TTTAAGAACGTATAGATAGGCTGGGCATGGTGGCTCACGCCGGTAATCCCAACACTTTGGAAGGCCGAGACGAGAGGATCGTCTTCACTCAGAAGTTAGAGGCTGCAGGGAACCATGATCGCGCCACTGCACTCCAGCCTGAGCGACTGAGGGAGACCCTGTCTCTATAAAAGAATGTAACGCCAGGCACGGCGGCTCACGCCTGTAATCCCAGCACTTTAGGAAGCTGAGGGAGGCAGATCACGAGGTCAGGAGTTCGAGACCAGCCTGGCCAACATAGTGAAACCCTGTCTCTACTAAAAATGCAAAAAAATTAGCCGGCCATGGTGGCGCGCGCCTGTAGTCCCGGCTACTTGGGAGGCTGAGGCTGGAGAATCACTTGAACCCGGGAGGCGGAGGTTGCGGTGAGCCAAGCCCCCGCCACTGCACTCCAACCTGGGCAACAGACCGAGACTCCGTCTTTAAAAAAAAAAAAATGTAGCGATAGAAGGACATCATGTCGGCAATTTCCTTTCAAATGATATAGCACATGCAAAACGTTAACATTTGTGGAATCTAGAAGGGTTTGTGGGAATTATTTGTACTAGTTTAGCAATATTTCTGTAACTGTGAATTACTTGAAAATGAAAGGTTAACAAAGTTACTGAGATTAGGAGAGAACGTGAGGAGCGAACAGACCTAGCCATGAATAACCAACAAATAAAACTCGAGGAAATAAAAAGGAACTCAAATGGCATGCGACCAACGGAAGACATAGCTTCTGTACTCTTAACCCTAAATTACTAAGCGATGACCCTCCTGCAGCTTTCTAATCCAAATCACCAAAAACAATCTCGCCGCCCAACTTTGCCAAAAAGCAACTTAACGCCAGCCGACTCCGCCATGTTTTCCCAGTGAGCTTGCGAGCGCGTGCGTACGCACGCACGCACGCACGCACCAACCAATCGGTGCTCACGTCGGTGACTCGTTACCGCAGGGGCGGTGCGTTCTTCTACACATGCGCAGGGTTGGGCGGGTCTTCTTCCTTCTCGCCTAACGCCGCCAACATGGTGAGTCTTACTGTTGCGGGCTCCGGGGCCGTCGACCATGCCGCTCGACCTCCACCTCCGCTGGGAAGCTGAGGCGCCAAACGGCTCCCAGAGGGTCCCGGGAAGCGCATGGTGAGGGTCCCCGGGCCGGCTGTGCAGCGGAAAAGTTTCACTGTCCTTTCTCCTCCAATTTTAGGTGTTCAGGCGCTTCGTGGAGGTTGGCCGGGTGGCCTATGTCTCCTTTGGACCTCATGCCGGAAAATTGGTCGCGATTGTAGATGTTATTGATCAGAACAGGGTAAGTGTCACAACTTTTTACTAAACATGGCATTGCACTGAAGTTCTTGATGTTTGTGTTCTAGGCTTTGGTCGATGGACCTTGCACTCAAGTGAGGAGACAGGCCATGCCTTTCAAGTGCATGCAGCTCACTGATTTCATCCTCAAGTTTCCGCACAGGTAACTGTCCACTAATCACTCCTCCCTCCCATATTTCTTAATCTGTGGTCTTGGCTCGTTCTAGTGCCCACCAGAAGTATGTCCGACAAGCCTGGCAGAAGGCAGACATCAATACAAAATGGGCAGCCACACGATGGGCCAAGAAGATTGAAGCCAGAGAAAGGGTAATAACTTAGGGTCATTTGAATTCTGGTCCATAATTTTTATTTGTTGTTTTTTTTTTAACAGAAAGCCAAGATGACAGATTTTGATCGTTTTAAAGTTATGAAGGCAAAGAAAATGGTAAGATTTAAGATCTGTATTTTTGTGTAACTAATAAGTGCTTTCTTACATTGATAATTTTCAGAGGAACAGAATAATCAAGAATGAAGTTAAGAAGCTTCAAAAGGCAGCTCTCCTGAAAGCTTCTCCCAAAAAAGCACCTGGTACTAAGGGTACTGCTGCTGCTGCTGCTGCTGCTGCTGCTGCTAAAGTTCCAGCAAAAAAGATCACCGCCGCGAGTAAAAAGGCTCCAGCCCAGAAGGTTCCTGCCCAGAAAGCCACAGGCCAGAAAGCAGCGCCTGCTCCAAAAGCTCAGAAGGGTCAAAAAGCTCCAGCCCAGAAAGCACCTGCTCCAAAGGCATCTGGCAAGAAAGCATAAGTGGCAATCATAAAAAGTAATAAAGGTTCTTTTTGACCTGTTGACAAATGTATTTAAGCCTTTGGATTTAAAGCCTGTTGAGGCTGGAGTTAGGAGGCAGATTGATAGTAGGATTATAATAAACATTAAATAATCAGTTCCTTTTTTTTTTTTTTTTTTTTTGAGATGGAGTCTCGTTCTGTTGCTCAGGCCGGACTGCAGTGGCGCTATCTCGGCTCACTGTAAGTTCCACCTCCCGGGTTCATGCCATTCTCCTGCCTCAGCCTCCTGAGCAGCTGGGACTACAGGTGCCCGCCACCGCGCCTGGCTAATTTTTTGTATTTTTAGTAGAGACGGGGTTTCACCGTGTTAGCCAGGATGGTCTCGCTCTCCTGACCTCGTGATCCGCCCGCCTCGGCCTCCCAAAGTGCTAGGATTGCAGGCATGAGCCGCCGCGCCTGGCCTAAATAATCAGTTCTTTAATCTCACTCTCTGCCCATACTTGGATAGGTAGTGCAAAATCATTGCAGTCATAATTGATCATGTCATGAGAAATCATGATAACTTAGAACACCAAGTGACACAAGTGACATTTTTTTCTTATGGTCACCTTGGCTTCAGAACATCTTTTTTCCTTGTACAAATATGTTTGCCATAAATAGGTAAAGTGACAGCCTCTTGATGCTCAAGAGTCTAGCAGATTTATTTTATTTATTTATTTTTTTTTTTTGGAGACAGAGTCTTGCTGTGTTGCCCAGGCTGGAGTGCAGTGGTGCGATCTCAGCTCCCTCCACCTTCCGGGTTCAAGTGATTCTCCTGCCTTGGCTTCCCAGGTAGCTGGGACTACAGGCGCCCACCACCATGCCCAGCTAATTTTTTTTGTAGAGACTGGGTTTCACTATGTTGGCCAGGCTGGTTTTGAACTCCTGACCTCGTGATCCGCCTGTCTCGGCCTCCCAGAGCGGGGGATTATAGGCATGGGCCACTGCACTTGGCCTTTTTTTGTTTTTTTGAGACAGAGTCTTGATCTTATCACCCAGGCTGGAGTGCAGTGGCACGATCTTGGCTCAGCGCAACCTCTGCCTCCTGGGCTCAAGCGGTTCTCCTGCTCAGCCTTCTGAGTAGTTGGGACTATAGGTGTGTGCCACCACGTCTGGCTAGTTTTTGTATTTTTAGTGGAGATGGGGTTTCACCATGTTGGCCATGCTGGTCTCGAGCTCCTGACCTCAGGTGATACACCCGCCTTGGCCTCCCAAAGTGCTGGAATTACAGGTGTGAGCCACTGTGCCCGGCCTGCAAATTTTCTTATAAAAAGTAAACTAGGAAAATAGGGCAAGTATAAAAATTGCAGGTTGAGCATATTTCTAATCCAAAAAGCTCTAACCTCTGAAACTGAGCTATGACACTACAATTTAAAAATCCCTAGCCTACCCGCATGGTGGGTTATGGTCAAAATACAGGTACACAGCACTATTCAGTGTCCCTGAGGAAGAAATAGTTAACCTTCAGGGTACATGTATATGAAGCATAAATGAATTTCCTGTATAGACCTAGGTCCCATCCCCAAAGTGTCATGTATATGCACTTAACTCCAACATCAGAACACATCTCGTCCTAAGTGTTTCAGATAAGAGATACTTATCCTGTGTATAGTAGGTTGGACTTCTGTTTCTCTCTACCACAAGATACAGGTAATTTGGGGCAGTAAAAGATCCTGGATAGATTTAAAAATACTACAAAGCTGTACATGAAACAGGATTACTTTTTTTTTTTTTTTTGAGACAGAGCCTTACTCTTGCCCAGGCTGGAATGTAGTGGCACGATCTCAGCTCACTGCGACCTCCACCTCCCAGGTTCAAGTTGTTCTGCCTCAGCCTCCCAAGTAGCAGGGGTTAAATGCGTGTACCACCATGCCCCTCTAATATTGTATTAGAGATGGGGTTTTGCCATGTCAGCCAGACTGGTCTTGAACTCCTGACCTCAGGTGATCTGTCCGCCTTGGCCTCCCAAAGTGCTGGGATTACAGGCGTGAGCCACCGCTTCTGGCCAGGAATACATTTTAAATAAATTTGTTTCCTAACCAAAAGCTAGCTTCAGGCGTCACTGGGGTAAAGGAAAAAGCACATTGATTTGCTTGATAATAGGCAAGTGGTATGGTGTAATAAGGAAAATATGGATGATTTCGGATTACCTGTTCTACTCTGGGAGGTAGAGAATTGTCTAGAGAAAGTGGCATCTATACCTAAAATAAGAAGAAGGTGGTGTAAGGGGAAGAATGACACGAGATAGGAAATAAACGAACTGATAGTGTAGAGGACTGGCTCGGGACCACATCAAGGAAGTAGGTTAGTGGTTAGATCGTGTAGGGGAACACGGGAAGCTACTGAGGGTTTTTTAAAATGGCGTGATATCTCAGATTTAGATCATTGAACTGTTAAGACTGAATCTTATGGGATCAAGACTGGGAATGCTCGGGTTGGCAGTATGAAGTTTGGCAGTAATCCAAGGAAGTGACAGTGGTAATGCCATTTAGGTGGTCTTGATCATGCATTGGACTGCAGAAATAAGGGAGAAAACAATGTGTCAGGGTTTCTGGTTTGTACCTCTGGTTCATTGGTTGTGAGGGAACATGAGGCAGGGTAAAGTTTATCTAGGTAAAATGAGTTAGTTTTCATGTAGACTATCTGGGTGTATATGCAAAGACTGCAGACAATCTATACTAAAATCCTGGCTCTGCCTCTTGAAAGCTATGTAGTTTAGGCACATAGTCAAAATCCAGTTTCCTCATCTATGTGGTACGCTTCAGAGTAGTTAATCATGATATGTAGTCCAGTGACTGGTTCCCTTGGTAAGAGCTGTGATAATGACACAAGGAGGAGAGGTTTCAGGACAGACTTGGGATTCATGAATATGTAAGTGGTCACTGATTCCCCAGGGGTAGGATGACAACAATCAAGAGACGAATAGAGGTTGGAAAGGAGTCATGAGGGGTGGGAAACTAGCAGGGGCACATGGAAGCTAGGGAAAGAATTTTGCTTGAGATCGTCAAAGTGAGGGGAAGAGGGTAGTAAGCAAAGGAGAAATGTTATATGGGGTTCGGAGGTTTTGTGTTTGTAAATCTGGAGTGATGGGCATGTTCAAATGCTTCTGGGAAAGGAGCTAATAGGAGAGAAACTTAGCCCTTCGAAAAACAGGAAGGGATGGATCCTAGGGGAGAGGAGGAAGGATTGGCTTTAGAGGAAAGATGTCCTTTACGTGAGGAAAAGGAAGAAAAGGTGGGTTTAGATACTAAATCTGTAGGTTTGCTGTTAGGAAATTAAGGACTTTTCACCTTTATCTCTGAAATTTCTCTGGAGTTAGCAAGGCAAGGTCATACACTGAGAAGGAGGGATGAGGCAGTGTAGATTTGCAGACATACAGGTTGTAATTCCTTATGGAGGAAAGGGGAGAGCACTTTTGTCAGACTGCCTGTGGCTTTGAGAGCCCTTTGGCTACAGTCCATGAGGTGCTCAGAGGATGAGAAAGCTTCAGGGTAGAAGCAGTATTCAAGCTGCACCTAGAAAACAGTGCAATACAGAACAGTGGAAATTGGAAATTCCAATCTTGGAATCTCTAGGAAAGTAACTGAGGCATACGATGCCTGAAAAGGAGTAGAAAATAAAATTAATAAGGTGGGACCATATGATAAGAGATTTGAGGCCGGGCACTGTGGCTCACACCTGTAATCCCAGCACTATGGGAGGCTGAGGCAGGCGGATCACCTGAGGTCAGGGGTCCGAGACCAGCTTGGCCAACATGGTGAAACCCCGTCTTTACTAAAAATACAAAAATTAGACAGGCATGGTGGAGCATGCCTGTAATCCCAGCTACTTGGGAGGCTGAGGCGGGAGAATCGCTTGAACCCAGGAGGTGGAGGTTGCAGTGAGCTGACATTACGCCATAGCACTCCAGCTTGGGCGACAGAGGGAGACTCTGTCTCAAAAAAAAGACTTGAGCAAGGGCGTAATCTTCAGGAAGGTCAGTCTGGTAGCATAGTGTGGATTGGGTTGGGGGATGGGGAAGGAGAGCAGAAAATTATTGAAATATCCAGGTGCATAAAAGTCTACTTTGATTATGGAGAACTACACACTTGTTCAGTCACCCTCATTGGAGACGGGGGATGGCATACGAAAAGAATGCTGATTTCAGGCTGGGCACGGTGGCTCATGCCTTTAATCCCAGCACTTTGGGAGGCTGAGGCAGGTGAATCAGGGGTTCAAGACCAGCCTGGCCAATGTGGTGAAACCCTGTCTCTACTAAAAATCAAAAAAAAAAAAAAAAAAATGGCTGATTTCAGAGTCATATTCAGGTTTAAATTCTGTCATTCAGCCCAAACTCATTACTTTATGTTACTTATGGGAACCTCATCTAAAAAGCAAGGATCCTGATACCTGCCTCATATTGTGGCAAGGATCAAATGAGTCAAATAAGATGCTTGTGAAAGTGAGGACAGGATCTATCCTCAACACCTAGTGCAATTCTTTTTACACATTAGGTACTTAGTAATTTGGGTTGAATTGTGTTGAACTAACCTGGCGGTATAGGCAAAATTTGGAAGTTTGGTTTTCAGAAAGTCTTGACTTCCTCTTATCTCTAAGTAATTGGCATGTCCTCTAATTCATATTTTCCCCCCTCATCTGTTGGGTGAAATACTGTTTATCCTTTAGTACTAAAATTAAAAGTTACCTCATTCTTCTAGCTAGCTGATTTTTTTTTTTAATCTAGGCTAAATCATGAATACATTTACATTTAAATAAAATATTACAGTTGAAAGTAAAGGGTCCTTTCATTATCTCCACTTCCAATTCCAGTACCCTGTGTAAAGGAAAACATATACATCTTGCAGACATTTTTTAATGTGTTTGTAATATAGGTACATAAAAATATATGTGCTTGTTTTAAGCAAATTTCATACTCTGCAACTTGCCTTTTTTCTTAATACGTTCTGGAGATCTTATCTAGTCAGCCTCTAAATTAGAGTTCTTCAGAAAACCAATGGGATGGATGAATGGACTCAAGAGATTGTGGAAACCAAGAAGTCCCACAAAATACCATCTGCAAGCTGGAGAACCAGGAAAGCTGATTGGGATAATTCAAACTGGGTCCAGAGGCCTGAGAACTGGAAGGGCCAGTGGTGTAAGTCCTGGTCTGAGACCAAAGGCTTGATCAAGAATCAAGAGCATCAACAACCGAGGGCAGGAGAGGATGGGTTTCCCAGATTAAAAAAGCAAATTCACGCTTCCTCCCCCATTTTGTTCTATTTGAACCTTCCGTGGATAGGATGATGCCCACCTGCATTGGTGAAGGTCATCTTTACTCAGTCTACCCATTCAAATGCCAATCTCTTCCAGAGGTAATCTCACAGATTTAGAAATGTTTCGCCAGCTAGCTGAACAATCCTTAGCCCAGTCAAGTGCACACATAACCATAACAATTCTTACTAATCTACCTCATTCTTTTTTATCTTCTGCATAATAATCCACAACATGAATGTTCACGTTTGACCTCTATTGATAGACATTTCGGATGATGCCAATTTCTTTTTCTGGTTTTTGTTTTTTGTGTGTGTGTGTTTTTTTTTTTTTTGAGACGAGGTCTTGCTCTCGCCCAGGCTGGAGTGCAGTGGGTGGGGTGATCTCGGCTCACTGCAACCTCTGCCTCCCGGGTTCAAGCAGTTCTCCTGCCTCAACCTCCTGAGTAGCTGGGATTACAGGAGTGTGCCACCACACCTGGCTAATGTTTGTATTGTTAGTAGATACAGGGTTTCACCCTGTTAGCCAGGATGGTGGATGGGCATTTGAATGGGTAGACTGAGTGATCCTGACCTCGTGATCCACTCCCCAGTCTCCCAAAGTACTGGGATTACAGGCGTGAGCCACGGCACCAGGCCCTCTTTTTCTATTTAAACAGTGCTTCCGTGAATGTCCTTGTGTACACCTCCTTCTGTACACAATGATGTTTATCTGATGCACATTGCCAATCAGTGCACTTGCTGGATTGAAGAATGTGAGTGTTTGTATCACTCTTTCAGTAGGCTGTACCAATTTAGACTTGCTCTACCAATTTAGATTTCCATCAGCAGTAAACAAAGACATTCCTGCCTGGCAGTCTTGAACTCCTGCTATTATCTCTTAAATTTTTGCCAGTGTGTGAAAAGTAGTATCTTACTTTAACTTGTATTTTCCTGGTCCAATAGTGCACTAAATGCCCGAGTTCTGTATTTATTCTATTTGGATAGCCATTAGATAGCCATTAAGTCCACTCATAGAGTTATTTTAAATGTTTTCCTTTAGTTTCCAACCACATTTTCAAATAAAATTTAGAATTAGCTTGTCAAGTAAGTTGTCATATTGTGATTTTTGAGATTGC